GAGCAGTAACAAGGCAGGTTATTTCCACACATTGCGTGGGCCCCTCCTGGGCATCTGAAAAGTGGATCCTGCAAGGGAGGGCATTGAAGATTGAGCTTCATCAGCCTCACAGTGGCAAATTTGCTTCTGTAGCTCCTTAATAGGATGAGGCTTTAGCAGGGCTTGTGTTTCACTGCCGTCCCACAAGACCCTCAGGTCCATCAAGACCCAAAGTGGACTGTGCTGTGTCCCAAGAATCTTCTTAACATAAGAGTGCTTCAGCTCTCTCATGCTCTGACCCTCCACGAAATTTGGGTCAAAAAAATTTTTTTTCAGCCCTTTTGAACTTTTTTTTTTTTTTTTTTAAGGCAGGGTTTCACTCTGTTGCCCAGGCTGGAATGCCGTAGTGCGATCACGGCTCACAGCAACCTCAAACTCCTGGGCTCAAGGAATTCTCCTATTTCAGTGCCCCGGAGGAGCTGAGACTATAGGTGTGCCACCACACCAGCTAATAGTTTTTATTTTTTGTAGAGATGGTGACTTGCTATGTTGCCCAGGCTGGTCTCAGACTCCTGGGCTCAAACAACCCTCCCACCTCAGCCTCCCGAAGTGCTGGGATTACAGGCATGAGCTACCATGCCTGGTCACTTTGAACATTTAAAATCAAATTTAAAATTATGTATTTCCAGAATGTTTCATGGTTTTTAGGTGGAGGGTGGTTCTGACATCTCACCTCATCACCAGGACAAGCCCTTGTTTCTCTTTTCTTTCTGCATTCAGCCCCCTGAGGATCTCACTCATGACTGAAACATCATTTGAGGGGTGATCACCTCCAGATCCTCAGCTGGACAAGCCTCACATCGTCTGGGGGCCTCAGTATCTTCACCTGCGGCGTCCAGTCGGGGTGGGAGCAGAATGGCTTCCCAGCCCCCGCCTCACCCCAACAGCACGTGATGCCCAAGTTCCCCTTCTGTGCGCGTCCACAGCTCTCACTCACCCTCCGGCTTCCTGTCGGGGCTTTCTCAGCCCCACCCCACGTTTGGACATTTGGAGCATTTCCTTCCCTGACAGCCGGACCTGGGACTGGGCTGGGGCCCTGGCGGATGGAGACATGCTGCCCCTGCTGCTGCTGCCCCTGCTGTGGGGGGGTGAGTGAGCTGAGGGAGGAGGGACAGGCACAGGAGCTGCAGCTGAGCTTCTGTGTCCCCCCAGGGTCCCTGCAGGAGAAGCCAGTGTACGAGCTGCAAGTGCAGAAGTCGGTGACGGTGCAGGAGGGCCTGTGCGTCCTTGTGCCCTGCTCCTTCTCTTACCCCTGGAGATCCTGGTATTCCTCTCCCCCACTCTACGTCTACTGGTTCCGGGACGGGGAGATCCCATACTACGCTGAGGTTGTGGCCACAAACAACCCAGACAGAAGAGTGAAGCCAGAGACCCAGGGCCGATTCCGCCTCCTTGGGGATGTCCAGAAGAAGAACTGCTCCCTGAGCATCGGAGATGCCAGAATGGAGGACACGGGAAGCTATTTCTTCCGCGTGGAGAGAGGAAGGGATGTAAAATATAGCTACCAACAGAATAAGCTGAACTTGGAGGTGACAGGTATGGCAGGGACCCCAGGAGAGGACCCTGGGGGGGCCCAGGTATCTCCCTGTCTCCTCCTCAGCCCTGATAGAGAAACCCGACATCCACTTTCTGGAGCCTCTGGAGTCCGGCCGCCCCACAAGGCTGAGCTGCAGCCTTCCAGGATCCTGTGAAGCGGGACCACCTCTCACATTCTCCTGGACGGGGAATGCCCTCAGCCCCCTGGACCCCGAGACCACCCGCTCCTCGGAGCTCACCCTCACCCCCAGGCCCGAGGACCATGGCACCAACCTCACCTGTCAGATGAAACGCCAAGGAGCTCAGGTGACCACGGAGAGAACTGTCCAGCTCAATGTCTCCTGTGAGTGGTGCTGGGGACACAGCTGAGTCCTCGCTGAAGCCAAGTTTATATCTTTTTATCCCAGATGCTCCACAGACCATCACCATCTTCAGGAACGGCATAGGTAGGAAAGACCTCCTCTCTGAAGCTGGGACCATCTCTCTTTCCCCACCCTTCTCTCCCCAAAGCCCTAGAGATCCTGCAAAACACCTCATACCTTCCGGTCCTGGAGGGCCAGGCTCTGCGGCTGCTCTGTGATGCTCCCAGCAACCCCCCTGCACACCTGAGCTGGTTCCAGGGCTCCCCTGCCCTGAACGCCACCCCCATCTCCAATACCGGGATCTTGGAGCTTCGTCGAGTAAGGTCTGCAGAAGAAGGAGGCTTCACCTGCCGCGCTCAGCACCCGCTGGGCTTCCTGCAAATTTTTCTGAATCTCTCAGTTTACTGTGAGTGTGGGGGCAGCTGGAGCAGGAACTGCCCCCTGCTGAGTTCTGTCCTCCCTCCCCACAGCCCTCCCACAGTTGCTGGGCCCCTCCTGCTCCTGGGAGGCTGAGGGTCTGCACTGCAGATGCTCCTTTCGAGCCCGGCCGGCCCCCTCCCTGTGCTGGCGGCTTGAGGAGAAGCCGCTGGAGGGGAACAGCAGCCAGGGCTCATTCAAGGTCAACTCCAGCTCAGCTGGGCCCTGGGCCAACAGCTCCCTGATCCTCCACGGGGGGCTCAGCTCCGACCTCAAAGTCAGCTGCAAGGCCTGGAACATCTATGGGTCCCAGAGCGGCTCTGTCCTGCTGCTGCAAGGTCAGGGGGCGTATTGCAGAGGGCAGGGGCCTAGTGAGTTATTGCACGCCCCTCTTTTCTGCAGGGAGATCGAACCTCGGGACAGGAGTGGTTCCTGCAGCCCTTGGTGGTGCTGGTGTCATGGCCCTGCTCTGTATCTGTCTGTGCCTCATCTTCTTTTTAATGTAAGTCTTGGTCCCAGGGAAGGTACAGGGTGCCCAGCTGCACTGTGCTGGTTTCTTTCCTTAGAGTGAAAGCCCGCAGGAAGCAAGCAGCTGGGAGACCAGAGAAAATGGATGATGAAGACCCCATTATGGGTACCATCACCTCGGTGAGTGGTTTGGGGATCTTCTCATGTGCATGTACTGTGACACCTTTCCTTCCCCTTTACTCAGGGTTCCAGGAAGAAGCCCTGGCCAGACAGCCCCGGAGATCAAGCATCTCCTCCTGGGGATGCCCCTCCCTTGGAAGAACAAAAGGAGCTCCATTATGCCTCCCTTAGTTTTTCTGAGATGAAGTCGAGGGAGCCTAAGGACCAGGAGGCCCCAAGCACCACGGAGTACTCGGAGATCAAGACAAGCAAGTGAGGATTTGCCCAGAGTTCAGTCCTGGCTGGAGGAGCCACAGCCTGTCTGGGGGAAAGGACAAGTCAGGGACCACTTGCTGAAGCACGAAGAGCCCTTGTGGCAATGTTAACATTAACTGATGTTTAAGTGCTCCAAGCAGATGGAATTAGAGAGGTGGGCTCAAATCTAGGCCCTGGCACTGTCATCAAGCAATTCACTGCATCCCTCTGTGCCTCAGTTTCCCATTCTGTAAATCAGAGATCATGCATGCTACCTCAAAGGTTGTTGTGAACATTAAAGAAATCAACACATGGAAATCAACCAACATGGGTCCTGGAACAGGGCGTTGTGCTCAGTGCTTTCTGGTCTCTCTTCCTTGAATAGAAAGGTCCTGCTGGCAAGTTCTCTCAAGGCTGGGGATGACCAGGCACAAAAAACAGGGCAGCAATATGTTGGTGTCACTCCCCTTCCCAAAACTCTTCGAAGACTCCCTAGGAAAGACCAGCCCCTCAGCCTGGCACTTGGTTCATGATGTGGGATCTTATATCCTTGCCAGAGTCATATCTTTGCCCACTTTTACCTGCAATCCTTGCATCATATTCCTTTGGCTCCAGTCCTTCATTTATGAGACCCATAGGAATCCTTCCAACAGCCAAAGAGTTGAGTCTAACTCTTTCCTGCCCAAACCCATTCACGGCCCCCTGGCCTTAGACAATATATCACAAGCATCTCCCCTGACACATAAAGTCCTTCATGATCTCCCTGCTATCTATTCATTTATACTTTCCTCTTGCCTAACCCTTCCTTAAGCCTTTCATGCTGGTTCATACCACACTGTCTTTGCAATTTGAGATTCCTCCTCCTGGAAGCCATGCCTCCTTGCTTTCATCTGGCTTACACTATCTTTTCCTCCAAACATGAGTTAATGGGTGGTCTTGAGTTGGAAGAGTGGACTGAAGAAAGAACTTATACTCTCCCTCCTCTAAAATTGAACTAATTTATTTTTTAAAATGCTAAACCAAAAGCAGCTAAAAATTCTCCAGTTACTTATCTAGGGTATCTCCAAACCCAGATAAATGACAATGTTAGAAACTTCAGCAAGTGGTCATGAGGAAATGAGTGGATAATTCCAGTGGAGTACTGGGAGGACATTGATTCTCAATATCTACCACCCAAACTTCATTTTCATCACTGTAAAGAAGGTGAATTGTGACTACTGTTTTGGTTATGACAGGTTAGATAATTTTGATCAAGCCTTGTGTTGAAAATAATAAAATCTTTTGGGGAAAAAATGAGTAGAAAAAGAATCCTTCCCTTAAATAGT